CCCAGACAAAGAGCACCGGCTGTATTAAAATTAAAAAAATTATTAACCAAAAAAAAAAAAAGTAAAACAAGCAAGCAATCACCAATACTCTCTGTTCCAGAAGGCACAGAAGAGGGGAGGAGTTGGGGGGAGGTTCCGCAGCAGGGGCTGTGCCTGGTTGCTCAGCAGTGAAGGAAGCCAAGGAGGGCTTAGAATGTTTGTGGTTTCCACGGCGACAGCCCAGCCCAGGCAGCTGGAGGGAAGGAAGCGATGGCGGAGGAGCGGGAGCCTGAATGTAAGTGGCCTGGAGCGGCTCTTGCTGGCTTGTGAGATTTGCTTGATGTTCAATTGTGGAGGGATGGGCTTCTGAAGACTGATTTGAAATGTGAAAATCTTTTTCTGGTGGCTGCACGCCGGCTCCAGGGTCACTAGGGCTGAGGACTGGATTGGGGTTGTGCTGCCTCCTCAGAGAATCTGAAACCAGCGCGCAAAGCACAGAGGTGGGGGGTGCGCGCCATGTGGGCGTGGGAGCCAGCGAGTGTGGACCTGCGCGGACGGACGCGCCGTGTGTTGGAGTCTCCGGAAGCCTGAAGAGGAGGAGGAGGAGGAGGGACGAAGCGGCAGGTTGCAGGCTGTTCAGAGGGTGATTTTAAAAAGCCGCACTTCAGAGCATTCCCTGGCATGCTGCCTTTCCGCGCTCCTATAAATGACCACAAAGCTCAGCGCGTCCACATTCATCAAGTCAGAAGTCCTTTATTTTGTCTCTGTGACCCTGAAGGCTGGTGCTATTAATGTGATTTTACGCATGGGAGTCTGTGGGGAGGTAAGCCCAGGTCTTTTGACTTCGAAGCCTTCGCTTTTTCCCACCACCCGCCATGTGCTGGGACTGAAACAGGACTACCGACTGATTCAGACGAAATTTGGGCAGAGAGAAAACTTGTTAGACTGAGCAAAGCAGTCTCAACAAGAAAATGATTTAAAAGAAATTTTATTGTGTGATATCAGAATGCATTTAGTGCTCTTCATGTACAGGTGAGTGGGCAGGTTGAGAGCGTGGTCTTGGAGGCAGCTGACCATCTGACCACCTGAACCTCAGTTTCCCCTCCTGTAAAGGAGGATGGGACGGCGCCTACCTCCTGGGCTGTTGTGGGGATTGAATCAGCATGCCGCACACCGGCTGTGGAATAGACAGTGGGAGTCATTTTAAAAAGGGGTCTTTCAGTCCTTGGGGAGTTGTCTTTTCTCTTCTTTGTATACAAAGAGCTTCAGGCTGTCACCAGGCTGGACTCGAGGGTAAGGTCAGTTTTGCTGCTTTCTAGGGGATCTCCCTAAGAGCCTCCTTTTCTTTTCTGACCAGTGTACCTGAAGTGGAAGCACTGCGAGACGCCAGGCGTGAAGACCCTGTGTAATCTGAAGCACTGCGAGACGCCAGGAGTGAAGACCCTGTGTAATCTGAAGAAACTTCTGAATCGGCTTCAGAAAGACCACCGGGAGGACGTCTACCTCTACATCTCTGGACACCTGAACCCCAACAAGCTCTACCAGCCTCCGGAGACGATCTTACAGCACTGGCCCAATGCCCACCGGCCCAAGGGGGAGCGCGCCTCTGAGGTGGGAGAGCCGCCCGCAGGGAAGGTGGCGAGGATGAAGGAGGCCCTGGCCCACTTCACCATCCACACGGCCCTGGTCCCCAGTGAGGCCCAGGACACCCCGCTGTTCAGGTACCTGAACCCCCAGGCCTCTCTTTCCCACACTTCAGAGGAGGATTTCCTTCCAGTGGAGGCTGTCAGAGAGGGGAAGGAAGAAAAGAAAGGAGGCCCTCCTGGACGGGGCCCTCCTGGATGGCGCAGGAGGGAAGAACTCCGGCTGCCCGACTTGAAGGTGCTGTGCTACCAGGAGGCCGGGTCCAGAGGCACCAGGGACCGGCACCACTATGTCAGCTCCTACCTGGCCGGAGCCACCAGCGCAGACAGGTACAGGATGTTCCTGCGTTTCCAGAAGGAAGTGCTCGCCAAGCAAGATCTCCTGAAGAATGACTTCACTGGGAGCAAGGCGGCCGCGGGCCACGAGAGAAAGCTGCAGCAGGTGAGGAGGGCAGCCCTGCGGTGGTCTCAGGGCCTGAAATGGGCTGACTCTGTTTTTCCTCCAGGAGCTCCAGAAAATTTGCACGTGCAGCCCCCAGCAGTTCAACAGACTGCACGTCTTTGGAAAAGTCTTTGAAGATATTTGTAACAGTTCTTTGATATTTGGTGATCTCTTGAAAAAAGTTAAGGTAAGAAACATACATCTTCAGCATAACAGTTGTGGCCAGTGGACTTTTGTTTGTTTCTGTACAGGATGAATATGAACTCTACATGGCAACGCTCCTGGAGTCCCAGCCTGCAGCACAGTACGAGGTGACGATCGATCACAAAGAGCCTGAATAGAGTTGTCTCACCTCATGTACCTGGTCCTGCCTAGGCTCTTCTGGCTCAACTCAAGGCGCTGGGGCAGAGGCCGGTGAAGACGGCGGACATGGATCTCGCCAGGGAAGAGCTGAGGATGCTCGTGACAGCCACAAAAGCAGCCCTGGAGCAGAATGATAGGTGAGGCATGAGGGACGGATCTGATCTATGTTATATTTCCCTATTGTTTATCCTCACATTGTAGACTCAGAAGTGAACTGGAGATGGAGGTGGCATTGCTGCAGTCTGCAAAGGAACGATCAGGCAGGTGTCTGTGTGATGTCCTTCCTTATGGGTGGTAATACTTTGTTTTAAAAAATATTTCCAGAATCATCTGAGAAACATATAATTGATGAAAACCGACTTACTCTTACTGAGAAGGTTGAAAAGAAGAGGTGTGAAATACTCAGTAAGTGGGATGAGATACAAGCTCTGGAAAAAGAAATTAAAACAACTTTGGTTCATACTGGAATTTCAGATATCACTGAGAATAGGATTAAAAGCATAGAGGTACGCAACTTATTTATTTAAATATTTACATTGTATATTGTGTTTAAAACAACTTCTCTTCCAGCATGAAGCTATACAATTGGAAACAGAAAATATGATTTTAAAGAAGAAAATAAAAGTAAGTTTTTTGTGTGAATCAATGTTTATCAAAAGCATGACCAACTGATCGTAATTCTTTGTAGGTTACTGAAAACCATGTGAAGCAGATCATAGGAAAGATCAGTGAAGAGAGGCAGGAGTAAGTATTGACATCATGATAAAAGAACTAGAACCTATGGTATTCATTTCTTATGTATTTTAAGGGGCCTTTGGAAATTTATCAAGGAATTTGTAAAATCAGAGGAAACAGAAGATAACGCTCAAGTGGCTGAACAAATGGCCAGTGGAAATTCTTAACTTCCATGTATGTAGCATGGATATTTGCAGATGCATATACATTCATAAAGATACATTTCATTTCATCAGCTTTAATCTCTAGTAAAATTAATGTGGTATATGTATCCTACTCAGGATACTGAAATACACACATGCGTACACATGATTAGTTTCTGTTGCATACATATTTACAACAATACTAGTTCTTAACGTATGTTTTACTTTCATTTAATAATGTTCAACTTTGGAAAATACTTTTGATTATTTGCTAAGAATAAGGAATTCAGCGCTGCTTGAATACAGCTCAAATTTGTTTATTTGCCAACACAAGTTTACATATATGCATTTAATAAAATTTTATAGTGATTTAATAATTCCATTTAATTAAATAATCTTTACTGATTGA